TATATTAAGCTCTTTTCCTTTGGGCAGATAACCAATAGTGGGATTGTTGGATTTAAGGATAGTTCAAATATTACTTATTTGGGAAGTTTCTACACTGTTTTTCGTAGAGGTTGTAATAATTTACATTCATACCAACATTGTGTAAAGCATTCCCTTTTCTCTGCATCCTCTCCAACATCTGCTATTTTTTGACTTTTTAATAAAAGCCATTCTGATTAGTGTGAGATGATATCTCAGTGTGGTTTTAATTTGCATTTCTCTGATGGTTAGTGATGTTGAGCATTTTTTTCATGTCTGTTGGCTGCTTGTATGTCTTCTTTTAGAAAGTGTCTGTTAATTTCCTTTGCTCACTTCTTAATGGAGTTTTTTTATTGTTTAAGTTACTTGTACATTTCTGATATTAGCCTTTTGTGGGATGCATAGTTTGCAAATTCTTTCTCCCACTCTGTAGGTTGTCTGTTTACAGTGTTGAGTATTTATTTTGCTGTGCAGAAGCTTTTCAGTTTAATTAAGTCCCATTTGTCTTTTCTTGTTTTTGTTGCATTTGCTTTTGAGGTCTTAGTCATAAATTATTTGCCCAGGCCAATGTCCAGAAGAGTTTTTCTTAGGTTTTCTTCTAGAATTTTTATAGATTGAGGTCTTACTTTTAAGTCCTGATATGGCTTGGCTGTGTCCCCACCCATGTCTCATCTTGAAATGTAGCTCCCATAATTCCCACGTGTCATGGGAGGGACCCAGTAGGAGGTAACTGAATCATGCGGGCAAGGTCTTTTCCTTGGTGTGGTGAATTTCTCAAATGGTGGTTGTAGTAGTGACATACTGGGCACGTGAGTAAATGCTCAGTCTCCTATAGAGACAGGCAGGTGGAGGCCTCAAGAAGCTTATCTCATTTCCATGCGCTGTGCTCTGGAGTCAGATTTTGTATCGGGTTGTGCAGTTCAACCTCCCGGCCAGTAGGTGGCACTAGTAAGTAAGAACTGGCTGTGGCAGAAACAGGTAAGTATAGGCTTAATCTTTATTTTCTAGGAGGAGCTCGCTGTTACCTGAAGGGATGGACTGGTCGGTGGAATGTCCGGTGCCGTGAGTTACCTGCTCAGCCCTGGAGCAGGGGTCAAAGCTGGGCGGAGCTGGACAGCCAGTCTCAGCCTCAGGTACTCCAGTGACAAGCAGCAGCACCAGTGCTGATGAGGGTAGCAGGGAAAACTGGTGAAATGTGCCGAGGTCTCTCCAGAGGTGGTAGGCGGTTGCGCCAGCTTCACATCCTGGATAGGCAGGAACGTTTCCCTATCATACTCCTGTCCCGGGTCTCATGTGTCTCAGTTCAAACAGACACTGCCGTCTATCTTCAAGCTGCAATGAAGCTGAGAGCCACAGAAAACACCTGTACCATGGTTTCAGGGAGGAGTCTCTTCCCTCAGCCGAAAACAGACAGCTTTGCTGGTCATCTGTTCTCCACTGCGAGGACGCTGCCACTCAGTGTGGAGAGAGGAAGGGGTTCTGCCTATGGTGCAAGAAGGTCGGACTCGGCAGGTAGGCACACCACCAATATCATTGTAGCTGCTTATAGCAAACTTCATTGTTGTCTTGTTTTCAGAAATTGCAACAGCCAGTTCAACCTTCAGCAACCACCATACTGATCAGTAGTCATCAACATTGAGACGAGACTGTACACCAGCAAAAAGATCCCAACTCAATGAAGGCTCAGATGATTTTAGCATTTTTTTAGCAATAAAGCATTTTTAAATTAAACTATATACATTGTTGTTTTAGACAAGTTTTTGCACATTCAGAATACAGTAAAGTGTAAACATGACTTTTATATACACTGGGGAAACCAAAAAATTTGTGTGACTTACTTTATTGCAATATTTGTTTTATTGTGCTGATCTGGAGCTAAATATATCTGAGATATGCTTGTACTGATGATTATTTTAACACCAAGATATTTTAAAATTCATTAAATAAATGTTTATTTAAATAGACCTCTAGCATACATTTACTGGTAACTAAAGGC